TGCTAAGCTGTGGGAACAGCAAGTGCAAAGGCCCTAAGGTGAGCAACTTGCCTGGCAAGTTCAAGGTTCAACAAGGCCACTTCTGCTGTAGTATCCTCTTCCCTGCCAACCAAATCCAGAATAGTGGTCCAACACACACACACACACACACACACACACACACTCTGTTCCTTATCCAACTGTAATGCTTTCACCCTTGCTTGGTACCTTTGTACTTCTCCCTTCATAGTCGACTAGTTAAAAAAAAATACATTTCTCGGCTCTTTTTTGAAGTAGGTGTGATTGAGTTAAAACATATTTACTTGACATAAGCTTAATTATTCATCAATGGGAACCTGAAAAGGGAGTCAGAGAGGCCAAGAGGTTAGGGTGGAGTAGAGGGGGTAGGGAAGGTAAGCTGGGGTGCAGAGGGTGCAGACTGGAGGAATGGGGGCGAAGTGGGGTATGGGACTGGGGTGGCAGGGAGGGGCTGGGGAGAGAGAGAGAAGGGTAGGTGCCAGAGGGCCAAGGATTGTGGAACTGGGGTGGGGTTGGGAGTTGGGGGGTGGGGAGGAGATGTGGGGTACTCTGTGAATACCTTAGAAGGGATAGAGAAGGCAGGGCTAGGGGTTTGGAAGGGGTGGGATTGGAGGTCAGAGGGGCTCAACTGGGGTTAGGAAATGGAAAGGTGAGAAGAGGTGGGGGTTAGAGGCTGGGGACTGGGGTCCAGAGAGCAGAGTGAACTGAGTGGGTTCAGAAGAGTACTGGCGTTGGCACTTCAGAGGCTGGACTAGAGAAGGCGCGTTCAGCCGACGGTGCGGGATACACTGCCGAGGAAGTCCGCGGCGAGGGGCGTGGTTGGGGGGTGTGTATTACACGGTATCCCCCCCTTGCCTTTCCAAGTCTTTCCCTCTGGTTCCGCCTCCTTTTCAGGAGTGACATACCGTTGCCCAATCAGAGCCTCAGGCCTGGCGTGGCACAGCCAACCGCGCGGCGTGGGGAGGAGCTGGGGAGGGGGCTCGCAAGGCCGGGGAGGGGGCTAGGGGCCTCCGAGGGCTCCGGAGCGGCGACTGGCGAGCCATGGCGCTGGGGCTGCAGCGCGCAAGGTACTGAAGTTCGGGGGCAGGAGTTCTGGGAACTGAGCTCGGGTGCCCCCCCTCCCCACCCAAGGCCGGCCCTTTCCTGTGGAGTCATCTCACCGCCGTGCGCACCCACTCGTAACTCGCACCCGGGTCCTGGCTGCACCGCATCCCCTCCTGCACCCCCTGGATGGCCCTTCAGCCAACGGGGGCCTGGGCGATGGTGAGTGGGCCCCCAACACCTCCTTTCCCCCTTCACCACCAGTGAATGCTGCCCATGCCCTCAGGTCGACCACGGAGCTGCGCAAGGAAAAGTCCCGGGATGCGGCCCGCAGCCGGCGCAGCCAGGAGACCGAGGTGCTGTACCAGCTGGCTCACACGCTGCCCTTCGCCCGCGGCGTCAGCGCCCACCTGGACAAGGCCTCTATCATGCGCCTCACCATCAGCTACCTGCGCATGCACCGCCTCTGCGCCGCAGGTGAGCCCCGCCCGCGGGAATTCCCGTCTTGGAGATGCCCCCATCCCCCTGCCCCGGGCACCAGGGGAGTGGAACCAGGTGGGAGCAGGGGGAGAACCACTGGATGCCTGCTACCTGAAGGCCCTGGAGGGCTTCGTCATGGTGCTCACCGCCGAGGGAGACATGGCTTACCTGTCGGAGAATGTCAGCAAACACCTGGGCCTCAGTCAGGTGAGAGGAGCTCCTTGCTCTGTGCCTGGCCCTGGTAGACCCCCACCCCTCTCATCCCTGGCAGCTGGAGCTCATTGGACACAGCATCTTTGATTTCATCCACCCCTGTGACCAAGAGGAGCTTCAGGACGCCCTGACCCCCCAGCAGAGTGAGTTCCCTGGAGGCCTCTGTCCCCACCATGTGACCTCCCCGCTGCCCCCGGGCCTCCCCAGCCCTGTCCAGGAGGAAGGTGGAGGCCCCCACGGAGCGGTGCTTCTCCTTGCGCATGAAGAGTACACTCACCAGCCGCGGGCGCACCCTCAACCTCAAGGCGGCCACCTGGAAGGTGCGTGGGGCCGGGCCAGAGGAGGGCGGGGACCACTGCCTTGTCCCCTCATCTCGGCCCCCAGGTGCTGAACTGCTCTGGACATATGAGGGCCTACAAGCCACCTGCGCAGACTTCTCCAGCTGGGAGCCCTGACTCAGAGCCCCCGCTGCAGTGCCTGGTGCTCATCTGCGAAGCCATCCCCCACCCAGGCAGCCTGGAGCCCCCACTGGGCCGAGGGGCCTTCCTCAGCCGCCACAGCCTGGACATGAAGTTCACCTACTGTGACGACAGGTGGGCAGGGGCCCCCTCTTCCGTCTGCCCAACCTGACCAGACCCCACTCCGCCCCACCCCCAGGATTGCAGAAGTGGCTGGCTATAGTCCCGATGACCTGATCGGCTGTTCCGCCTACGAGTACATCCACGCGCTGGACTCCGATGCGGTCAGCAAGAGCATCCACACCTGTATGTATCCCATTTCCCCAGGTGCGAAGCCATGGCCCTGATCCCTCCCGATCCCCCTCCTCAGTGCTGAGCAAGGGCCAGGCAGTAACAGGGCAGTATCGCTTCCTGGCCCGGAGTGGTGGCTACCTGTGGACCCAGACCCAGGCCACAGTGGTGTCAGGGGGACGGGGCCCCCAGTCGGAGAGTATCGTCTGTGTCCATTTTTTAATCAGGTAAGCAGGAGGAGGGGCTGGGGTGGCTGTGTACTCCCACCTCCCTTTCTGCCTTGTACCCCAGCCAGGTGGAAGAGACCGGAGTGGTGCTGTCCCTGGAGCAAACGGAGCAACACTCTCGCAGACCCATTCAGCGGGGCGCCCCCTCTCAGAAGGACACCCCTAACCCTGGGGACAGCCTTGGTATGGGGCAGGGCTGGGGCCGGGAGGGGTTGCCGTGTCCTCCCCATCTCCATGTGTCCTGCAGACACCCCTGGCCCCCGGATCCTTGCCTTCCTGCACCCGCCTTCCCTGAGCGAGGCTGCCCTGGCCGCTGACCCCCGCCGTTTCTGCAGCCCTGACCTCCGTCGCCTCCTGGGACCCATCCTGGATGGGGCTTCAGTAGCAGCCACTCCCAGCACCCCGCTGGCCACACGGCACCCCCAAAGTCCTCTTTCGGTAAGCCATCCCACCCATGTGAGCCCTCAGCATTTCCTGAAGTTTCTACTCCATCTCTCCACAGGCTGATCTCCCAGATGAACTACCTGTGGGCACCGAGAATGTGCACAGACTCTTCACCTCCGGGAAAGACACTGAGGCAGTGGAGACAGATTTAGATATAGCTCAGGTAAGGGCTGGCATGGAAGGGAGTAATCCTCATTCTTCAGGGAGTCCTTATACCCATTTTACAGATGAGGAAACTGAAGCTCAGACTGTTGACCACAGGCACAGAACTCAGAAGTGATGGTGCTGGGACTTCAGCCAAGGTCCACCCAAGTCCAAGGCTCATCCTCTTACCTCCCTCCTGCCCTCCGCAGGATGCTGATGCTCTGGATTTGGAGATGCTGGCCCCCTACATCTCCATGGATGATGACTTCCAGCTCAACGCCAGCGAGCAGCTACCCAGGGCCTACCACAGACCTCTGGGGGCTGTCCCCCGGCCCCGTGCTCGGAGCTTCCATGGCCTGTCACCTCCAGCCCTTGAGCCCTCCCTGCTACCCCGCTGGGGGAGTGACCCCCGGCTGAGCTGCTCCAGCCCTTCCAGAGGGGACCCCTCAGCATCCTCTCCCATGGCTGGGGCTCGGAAGAGGTGAGCCACAGTAAAGGGGGGACATCAAGGCAGTGTCCTGAGATTCTTGCCTGTTTTCCTCCAGGACCCTGGCCCAGAGCTCAGAGGACGAGGACGAGGGAGTGGAGCTGCTGGGAGTGAGACCTCCCAAAAGGTCCCCCAGCCCAGAACACGAAAACTTTCTGCTCTTTCCTCTCAGCCTGGTGTGTTGGGGGATTAATGGGATTCTCTGGCCATGATGGTGGTGGCTTTGTCTCTCTCCCACAGAGTTTCCTTCTGACAGGAGGACCAGCCCCAGGGAGCCTGCAGGACCCCAGCACCCCACTCCTGAACCTGAATGAGCCCCTGGGTGAGTAGCAACCTGGGTATCCAGAGCCCCAGTTTCATTTATCATTTATCTTTCATCTTTGCAGGCCTGGGCCCCTCACTGCTCTCTCCGTACTCAGACGAGGACACTACCCAGCCCGGGGGCCCCTTCCAGCCAAGGGCAGGCTCAGCCCAGGCTGACTGAGCCGGCTCCTCTCCCCATCTGCCTTCTCCTCCCCCAGAAAGGACCTCAACCACACTCCACGCCGGCAGCCAACGCACAGGATGGGGGCGCCAGGAGAGGGGCCCCTCTCTCCTCTATGTACCCCCTGCCCACCTCGGGCCTACCTCAGCCCTCACCCCTCTGCCTGCTCCCAATCTGGGGGCTCTCTGGGGTGGTCTCAGCTCAGTGACCTCTGGGAGGTGGTCCCTGGCCCCCTCCTCCTTCTCTCAGGATTTCTCTTGGGGTTCTCAATACTTGGTTACCTCATTATCCCTTTCTCTGCCTCTCTTGGCTTTATTTTGGGGAATCAGGGGTGAGGAGGGTTGGGGGGGTCATATCTGTGTTTCCAGGTTCTGGGGAGAACAATGATCCACGGGTCAACGTGATCACATTTCCTTCTATCCTTCTTGTATTATTATTTTTATTTTTGTCAATTTCATGATATGGTTTTTAATCATGATGAATTGCCTGGGGTCTGTAAGAATGTGGGACTCTGATCTTCCCCCTCTTCAGGTGTCAGTGCGGAGAGGCTCTGGGCCAGACCTCACCCCCAGTGACTTCCGATTGAGGCCAAAGACCCCAAGCTGCCCGCCAGCTCTGACTGCCCCTTGCGCTCTGGGCTTCCTGCCGCCCCCAGCTTTGCCTGGACACTGACTTCATTCATGGTCCTCCTACTTCAGGGGCAGCCTCCCAGTTCCTCTGCTTCCAAACTATGCAACCTCCAACCTGCTCCAGTTCCAGACTGTATAACCTCTGACCTGCACTGGTTCTAGACCACACAACCTCCAATGTGGTCTGCTTTAGATCACCTTCTTCTTCTTCCTTCTTCCTCTTCCTCTTCCTCCTGCTCCTCTTCCTCTTCTTCTTCTTTTTTTTTTTTGACAGAGTCTTGCTCTGTCACCCAGGCTGGAGTGCAGTGGCGCGATTTCAGCTTACTGCAGCCTCCGCGCCCTGGGTTCAAGTGATTCTCCTGCCTCAACTTCCCAAATAGCCGGGACTACGGGCATGTGCCACATTGCCCGGCTAATTTTTGTATTTTTAGTAGAGATGGGGTTTCACCACGTTGTCCAGTCTGGTCTCGAACTCCTGACCTCAAGTGCTCCACCTGCCTCAGCCTTCCAAAGTGCTGGGATTACAGGCGTGAGCCACTGCACCCGGCTAGAACTCACTTTCTCCAAATCCCTCTGCTTCGAATTTCACCGTCTTCAGCTCTTTCTAGTTCTGGGCCTCACCAGCCTCTCATTCTGCCTGTTTTCAAACCTTACGATCCCCAAAAATTGTCTGGTTCTGGGCCTCTAACTCCCTCTGGCTCTATAGTCTATGACTACCAGATTCTTTTGGTTCTAGAATTCACTAACTTCCTCTGGTTCTAGACCTCTTCCTATAAATTAATCCCTCTTGTTTTAGATCTCACACCCTCCAACGCCCTCCGGTTCCAGATCTTATATTCAGTGATTTCCTCTGGTTCTGGACCCCACAACTCCAAGCTTCCTATTGGTTCCAGTTCTCCTGATCGGTAATACATTTGGTTCCAAATCCAGACCTCTTAATCTCTCTCTTTTTTTTTTTTTTTTTTTGAGACAGAGTCCCACTCTGTCACCCAGGCTGGAGTACAGTGGCTCAATCTCGGCTCACTGCAGCCTCCACCTCCTGGGTTCAAGCAATTCTTGGGCCTCAGCCTCCCAAATAGCTGGGATTACAGGCATGTGCCACCACGCCCAGCTAAGTTTTATATTTTTAGTAGAGACAGTGTTTCACCATGTTGGCCAGGCTGGTCTTGAACTCCCGACCTCAACTGATCCACCCGCCTCAGCCTCCCAAAGTGCTGAAATTACAGGAGTGAGCCTGGCCAGACTTCTTAATTTCTAAATCACTTTTGTTTTAGACCTTATGAGGCTCAGCTTATTCTTCTGCAGTTCTCTATAACCAAGACTCATTTTCTCTCATCAAAAACAAGTACAGAGAGTTTGATGTGTTTATCTCTTTTTTCTTCCTCTTCTTTTTTTTTTTTTTCTTTTTTGAGATGGAGTCTCTCTCTGTTGCCCAGGCTGGAGTATAATGGTGCCATCTAGGCTCACTGCAACCTCCGCCTCCTGATTCAAGTGATTCTCCTGCCTCAGCCTCCTAAATTGGTGGGATTACAGGAGCCCACCACCACATCCGGCTACCTTTGTGTATTTTTTAGTAGAGACGGGGTTTTGCCAAGTTGGAGGGGCTGGTCTTGAACTCTTGACCTCAGATGATCCACCCGCCTCAGCCTCCCAAAGTGCTGGGATTACAGGCATAAGCCACCGTGCCCGACCCTGTCCTTATCTTATAATAACCAGTTCTTCTAGAACCAGACGATGCTCTAGTTCTCCTAGATTCTGAACCTCATGACCTGTACCACTCACTAGTTCCAGACTACACAACTTCTAGAAGGTGCCACCTCCAGGGTCCTGATTCAAGATCTGGTGATCTGCTGTTTCTCTGGTTCTAGAACTGACTTACAAGTGCCTTCTGATTCTAGACCTCATTCCGTAAGTTCCCTTGGCTCTAGACTTCATCATTTCCAGCTCCTCCTCACTCAAGATCTGACTCCAAATTACCCTGGGTCTAGAATTCAGCCTTCAAATATCTTCTGATTTTAGACTTTGCCTTATACATTTCTCTGGTTTTAGATCTTACCACCCTCAACTCCTTCTGATTCTAGATCTTATGGTTCCCAAATCTCTCTGGTTCTAGAACTCAGATTTTAGGCTTTTGTTTTTCCTTTTTTTTGTTAAAAAAAAAAAAATAGAGACGGGGTTTCACCATGTTGCCCAGGCTGGTCGCGAACTACTGAGCTCAAGCAATTCTCCCTCCTTGGCCTCACCAAAGTGCTGGGACTACAGGCATGAGCCACTGAGCCCAGCCAGGCTTTTTCTAATTCTATGCTTTATTCTATAAATTCCTCTGCTTCTAAGCCTCACAGCTTCCAACTGCCTTTGATTTCAGATCCAAATTCCTCTGATTCTATAATTCAGCCTCCAAATGCTTCTGATTCTGGAATCTAGACTTTTCCCTAAAGATTCCTCTGGTTCTGAATCTTATAACCTCAACTCCCTAATTCCAGACCCCAGCCTCCTAAATCTATTCTGGGCTTCCCACCCCACTGAACTTACCCAATTCCTTCTTTCAGTCTTAAGTTTTCCCATTCTAAACCCCTACCCTCTAGGCTGTGCTGCTCCTGGACTTCATGCCTCTCCATTCTCATTGCCTACAATCTCTGTGCCCCAGAACCCCCTCCACTTCCCACCCCAGCCCTCCAGACATGCACTTACCTTGACTTTACCCCACATGTTTGGGGCACCTGGGGCTCCCTCACCCCTTGGGTGGTTTGCAATCTGAAGACTTCTCCAGCCACACAGGCACATGCACAGGCACGGTGCTGTCTGCATATTGCCAGGTGGGGAGAGAAGCCAGGACCCCTCAGCTGTCTGCCACCATCTATGTGCCTCCCTTACCCCCCAGCTTTCTTTCTACAGATGGTGCTACTCTTGGTCTCCCACAGGAAAAGGCCTCCCCCCTTCTTAGCCCCATTTACCCCGTTTGTGGAAGGCACTGCTCGCTCTGTTTTGTCAGAGAGTGGCCTATCCAGATTGGTGCTATGGGGGGGTCTGACCCCTCCCTCCTCCCTCTGGAGGTGATGTGGGCCCTCAATGGAGGGAATTGTGCTGGGCTAGGGAAAGGGGAGGGACTAGACTGGCCACACTGGCTCTGAAACTCACCAATCTCTATACACCATAAAGACCTCACCTTGGTAGGCACCAGAGCTCTGCGTGTTGACTCATCTTTTGGATCTCC